CACAGCTGCTCTGCCAGTGGAGTAGCCATTCTTTTTTGTTGTTGTTCTTCTTGTTTTTTGTTTTTTTTTTGTTTTTTTTTTTTTTGAGACAGAGTCTGGCTCTGTCGCCCAAGCTGGAGTGCAGTGGCGCAATCTCGGCTCACTGCAACCTCTGCCTCCGGAGTTCAAGCGATTCTCCTGCCTCAGCCTCCCGAGTAGCTGGGATTACAGGCATAGAGCACCATGCCTGGCTAACTTTTCGTATTTTTAGTAGAGAGAGTGTTTCACCATGTTGGCCAGGCTGGTCTGAACTCCTGAGCTCAAGTGATCTGCCTGCCTTTGCCTCCCAAAGTGTTGGGATTATGGGCGTGAGCCACCGCACCCGGCCTGTTTTCTATACTTCCTTAATAAACTTGCTCTCACTCTACGGACTCACCCCGAATTCTTTCTTGCGAGAAGTCCAAGAACCCTCGCTTGGGGTCTGGATCGGGACCCCTCTCCGGTAACAAGTGATATCGGTATTAAAGGTACCCCCACATGTCAAAGGCTTCCCTCCACAAGTCAGAGTTGGGGAGGGACAGGAGGCAGCAGGGGACCGACAAAGAGCAATGGAAAGAGAAGGCCTGGGAGCCAAGCAGGCCTGGGGTTGACTCCAGGCTCCCTTAGTGGCCTGCACAACTCAGATGACCCGTCTGTGAAGTGCAGGTCACAGTGGGCACCACACACGGCTGCAGAAAGGAGTGCAAAGGTGATGCCCACGCCTGGCCTAGGGCGGGGGCGCAATACATGGCTGTTGCGGCTGTGATTGCTGGAGGAAGGGAGTCATTTGGAAGGCACAAAGGAACTAGAACCTACTCGGTGTCGGGACAAGCCTCAAGGATGGGGCAGGGGTTCCGGCAAGAGCTGGGTTCCAGCCTGGGTTGCCACCAACAGCGAAAGTGACTGCCAGGTGGCAGTAGGGTGACTTCACCAGCTTAAGTGCTTAGCGGGCAGGCGAGGGGGCGGAGCAAGAGAAGAAAACACAAAGGGCCGGAAGGAAGCCGGGGAGACAGGTGGGGTACTCGGGAAGCTGGAGCGGGCCGGCGGTGCAGTCACGGGGGAGCGAGGCCTGCTGGGCTTGGCAACGAGGGACTCGGCCTCGGAGGCGACCCAGACCACACAGGTGAGCCCCCGCCCCGGGGAGTGTTGACGGCGATGGCATAGTGATTCTCTTCTACCTTCCTTAGACACTGGGTCAAGGAGTAAGCAGAGGATAAACAACTGGAAGGAGAGCAAGCACAAAGTCATCATGGCTTCAGCGTCTGCTCGTGGAAACCAAGATAAAGATGCCCATTTTCCACCACCAAGCAAGCAGGTATACTTTTATATTTATTGATCGATTCATTGTCAGTTAGCTCACCATATAACTTTCCTTACAGAGCCTGTTGTTTTGTCCAAAATCAAAACTGCACATCCACAGAGCAGAGATCTCAAAGATTATGCGAGAATGTCAGGAAGAAAGTTTCTGGAAGAGAGGTAATTGCACCTAACACTGTATTTGTGGCAGTTACCAATATTGAAGGACATTTTTGCTTTACAGCTCTGCCTTTTTCTCTTGTAAGCATGCTTGTCACCCAGGGACTAGTCTACCAAGGTAAGATTCAATATTTGTTAAATAATCTAATTAAATAATAATGTTTTTCTTTATTACTCCTTAGGTTATTTGGCAGCTAATTCTAGATTTGGATCATTGCCCAAAGTTGCACGTAAGTCATAGAAATAAAAAAGCAAGCCAAGTCTCAACTAATCTCTCCCAACCTGCTTTTACAGTTGCTGGTCTCTTGGGATTTGGCCTTGGAAAGGTATCATACATAGGAGTATGCCAGAGTAAATTCCATTTTTTTGAAGATCAGCTCCGTGGGGCTGGTTTTGGTCCACAGCATAACAGGTTTGTAATCTGTTTGGTTGAGGGATTGTAATCAAACCGCTGTCTATTTTTGCTTCTCTTCTAGGCACTGCCTCCTTACCTGTGAGGAATGCAAAATAAAGCATGGATTAAGTGAGAAGGGAGACTCTCAGCCTTCAGCTTCCTAAATTCTGTGTCTGTGACTTTCGAAGTTTTTTAAACCTCTGAATTTGTACACATTTAAAATTTCAAGTGTACTTTAAAATAAAATACTTCTAATGGAACAAAAACATTGTGTCTGTCACTCACTGAAATGTATTCCGTGGAAGGCTTTCAAGTGAACTAAGCGTTACATGTTTTTCTGCTCTTTAAGAACATGTCGGGGCATGGCGCAGTGGCTCATGCCTGTAATCCCAGTACTTTGGGAGGCCGAGGCAGGCAGATCATTTGAGGTCAGGAGTTCATGACCAGCTTGGCCAACATGGTGAAACCCCATCTCTGCTAAAAATATAAAAATTAGCCAGGCGTGGTGGCACATGCCTGTAATCCCAGCTACTGAGAGGGAGGCTGAGGCAGGAGAATCACTTGAACCCAGGAGGCGAAAGTTGCAGCGAGCAGAGATTGTGCCACTGCACTCCAGCCTGGGTGCCAGAGCTAGACTCCATCACACACACACACACACACA